TTTGAGACCAACCTGGCCAACATGGTAAAACCCCGTCTGTATTAAAAATACAAAATATTAGCCGGGTGTGCGGACGCCTGTAATTCCAGCTATTTGGGAGGCTGAGGCATGAGAATCGCTTGAACCTGGGAGGATGAGGTTGCAGTGAACTGAGATCACACCACTGCACTCCAGCCTGGGTGACAGGATGACATTCTGTCTCAAAAAAAAAAAATTAATTGTGTCAGGGTATTTACAGAATAATTTAAGTAGAACATTAAAAGATATATATATGTACACACACACATACTATGTAACAATTTTAATAAATACACCATGATTATCAACCAGAACAGAACCAAAGAAAATTAGAACTATTATAGTAGATTGAGTGGAATTTTTTTAGGGAATCTTAACATTTTAAAATCATGTGGTAACAATATCATCACCTATGCTCCTATGTTCTGAATTTCTTCCTTCAATGGCTTCCCTTTAGCCACAGTTATCAGATCTGTCAGTAAAGTCCTAGAAAACATGTTTTTGAGGATGCTGAGGTGTTTTCTCCCTTGGCCTGTGTTTAAAATATTGTTCTTCCCCCATAACAAGTGCTCTCTTTAATCCTACATTTTAGACATTCTTTTGTATTTTCCCTTTTCTTATAGTGCAGATCTTCTAGAAGCTGTAACAATTGTAATTACCAATGATTCATGCCTTAGAGGTAATGAGTGTCAGACCTTGTCCTGAGAGAAACTATTAAAGGAAGGAGAGGTTGGGGAAGAAAGGAGACAATGACTGTTTGCCCCAATACTGAGGCATAGAAGTTCCCTGGGGAAGAGGTGGGGTTCAGAAAAGAGAGATCAGGGAAAGTCACTCCTCCTGACACAAATCTTTCTGAGGCATCTGCCTCTTTTTAAGCTCTGAGTTCTAGTTATCCTGGCTCAGGATAAAAATAATCCCACCACTGGTATCCTCCCTTTTTCTACTTCCGAGGCTGCAAAGTGCAACAGCAGACTCTTCTGACTCAGGAAGGCCGGTGCTCCTACCCACTTCCTGTTCCTCCATCTCCAGCGGACACTGCTCTTTCAAGGGCAGGTCTCCAGCCCAGCTCTCTGAAAACATTTTGCTGAAAATATAAGCAAACATCGGCCTTGTCCTCCTTGTGTTCATACACTGTGGAAGCTTTTCTCTGCCTCCTCCGTGAGAGTGCGTGGCCGGGAGACCAGAAACGTGGTCCTTTCTCTTGCCTGTGAGCTGGTGCAGAGGTAAGTCTGAGTATTTGTGCGTGTCATATTTGATATGATTTTTTTTTTTTTTTTTTTTTTGTAGATGGAGGAAGAAGAATATGAACAAATTCCCCAGGAGAATCCCCCAGAAGAGCTGTCCCAGGATCCTGTGCTGGAGCTGTCAGGAGGTAAAATGAATGAGGAGAGGGGAGCAAGTGGGTTCTATTGGCCAAGTCTCGCTCTTCTTTCTAGGCTCTGCTCTTGCACTGGGAGAGAACGTTCAGCCCCACCTTCAAGGATGTGGGCCCAGAATGGTGGCCCAGCGCTGGTTTCAGGGCAGATGTTGGTCTTTTACAATCTGCCCCTGCAGTCTGGGGGTACACCCAGAGGCTCCTGGTGATGACAAGATGGGGTACATGGGCCCTTACCCCAGTTCCCTCTGCTTTCTTTGGATATTTCTAGGTCTAAGGGAGAAAGAACAGAAGACCCCAAGGAGACTGAGGCTCATTCTCATGGGGAAAACAGGGAGTGGGAAGAGTGCAACAGGAAACAGCATCCTCGGCAGGGACGTCTTCGAGTCTAAACTCAGCACCAGACCCGTGACCAAGACCTCCCAGAGACGGAGCCGAGAGTGGGCTGGGAAGGAGCTTGAGGTGATTGACACACCCAACATTCTGTCCCCCCAGGTCTCGCCAGAGGTGGCAGACGCTATCTGCCAAGCCATCGTCTTATCCGCCCCAGGGCCCCACGCCGTGCTCCTGGTGACACAACTGGGCCGGTTCACGGATGAGGATCAGCAGGTGGTCAGGCGCCTGCAGGAGGTCTTTGGAGTGGGGGTTCTGGGTCACACCATCCTGGTGTTCACCCGGAAGGAAGACCTGGCTGGCGGCTCCCTGGAAGACTATGTGCGAGAGACCAACAACCAGGCCCTTGCCTGGCTGGATGTGACCCTTGCACGGCGCCATTGCGGCTTCAACAACAGGGCACAGGGGGAGGAGCAGGAGGCCCAACTGCGAGAGCTCATGGAGAAAGTTGAAGCCATTATGTGGGAAAACGAAGGAGATTATTACAGCAACAAGGCTTACCAATATACCCAGCAAAACTTTCGGCTGAAAGAACTACAGGAAAGGCAAGTAAGCCAGGGCCAAGGCTCTGAGGACGTGCCTGGTGAGGAGTCTTGGCTGGAAGGACTGTCCCAGATCCAGAAGGAATCTGAGGAAGCCCACAGATGCCTGCTGGGGAAGGCTGACCTTTGAGCCTGTGCTGGACTTGAGCCAAGGACACCATCAGCCTTTGCACCCCCCTGTGTCCAGCCCTCTGTTTCTCTTTCCATCCCATGGAGTGCTTCCCAGTCTCCAGGTCATGACGTCTGGTGTAGGAAGAGGGGCATGGGGCTTGAGGACAGGGTCCAGCATGCCCAGATCACATTCCAGTTCCTTCATTCCTTCTTCCAGAACATCTGGGTCCTCCCTCCTCTGTGCCCCAACAGCACGCTGTCTTCCTATTGGACCTTCTATCTCATTGCATTGCCTTTCATGAGTTACTTGTCTATACTCTGATAGAACCAAAGTTTCTTGAGGGCAGGCCTGTATCTTTTACTTCTGTGTAACTTCCACAGCTTTTGACTGCATTGGAGTCATGCAGTCACGTTTGGTGCGGCAACTCCATGCAAGCTGTTGACCAGATGACTTCTCATCTCTCCCCACACCATGATGGTTTAAGGTGCCTGTTGTGTCTGGTGGCTGGAACATGGCAGTGGTGCTGAGACATGGGGAGGGTTGGAGACTGGGTGGGGAGGGTTGGAGACTGGGCTGGGAGGAGAGCAAGCAGGAACAGGGATGGAGGCAGGAGGAGCAGCCCTTTTATTCACTCTTGAGCTGTAACAAACAAGCCCCGTTGGAACTTCCTAGTGGGAATGATGGGAGAAGTTTGGGGCAGGGTATCCAAGAAGTCAGACTGTGGTCAAGTAGGTGGTCCCTTGCCCTGGCTACAGAACATGGAAGCCCCTAGGGATGCAAGTGGACTTGGGCAGAGGAGGTCACACCACCCCACCAAGGTAGACTTAGATTAGAGATGACTTGCATCTGTTACTTCCCCTTTTTCCATGGGTTTCATGGCCCCTCATGATATTTGCCTTCTGCTCCTAGAAGGCACAGACTACTTTCAACCTGCCTCGCCCTTCACTGCCACCCCTCCCTTCTCCCTTGATAATGGGAGCATGTGGATGGGGTGTCTGCGTGTGCAAACGGGTTCCCTAGCAAAGTATTTGTGGGGGTCCAATGCAAGGAGGCAGGGAAGAAAGGGGGCCTGCAAAGGAAGCAGTAGAGTGACTTAAACATCTTGCGAGGCAGCCTGCCTGGTTTATGGGAGAACTCTGAAGCCCATGATGTTTTCCTGGAAGGCTGTTCCTACAGACGGGGTTTATAAGTACTGATACTGGACAGGATGAGAAGGGAGTAGGATGTCATCCTGTCTCAGGCCTCGGATAGGAAGCTGCCTGCCAGCAAGAGGAGACTGATGTGCCCCGGGTGCACCCCACCTCCTTTGAGGTCCAAGATGCTCCTGGGGAGTTGACCGACATTTGGGAAGATAATAGGAGGCATTGGGGAAACTGCTCCCCAATATATTCCTCTTTTCCTTTCTTCAAGCTGCGTAGCAGGGGGCCTTTAGCTAGTTTCTCCCGAGAGGGGCGGGAAGTACAGCTGGTGGAGACAGTGCTGGGAGATGATCAGAAATCTCAGGGCACAGCCTCAGGTCTACCTGGACACTCATCCACTGTTGGAGATGCTCAACAGCTAGACACAGATGCTCACAGCCGACCTGTGGCCTCTTGCTCTGAAGCCATCCCCCATCTTCCCTAGACACAGCAGACATCTGAGAAAGCTTCAGCATTTCTCTTGCTAACAGATTCAGAAAAGTGTCTCAAAGCAGAGCACAGAGTTATTTGGTGTTTGCTGAAGACAGCCTTTGTGCCACAATCACTTATTAAATAAGCGATCAATTTCCCATTGAACTGAACATGCAACATTTATCATACATTCAGTTCTCATTCACACTCCTTAAGATTTGGTCAGAATTTTTATTTCTGTTCATGTCTTCTACTTTTCTACTCCTGTATGAATAAAATATTGATTTGATTACAGTGGCTTTGACTATAATGTGGGAGCCAATTTTTGCCTCAGTCTTCATTTTTATATTTACCTTGTTATTCTCAGGCATTTTTTTCTTCTATGTGAGAGTTAAAATCATTCTGTAATTTCCCCCCAAAATCATATTGGTATTCTAGTTGGCAATGTCTTACATTTATGTTAAGTTTGAGGGAATTGGTAGTTCAAGTATAAGTTAATTAAGGCCATTTTATTTCTAAGTGAACAGACTTGAAACTCCAGAGCTACTGAAGTAAAAGTTAGAATCATTTGCATTTTCATTCAGATAGGAGATAATTTTGTAAATTTTGATGCTATTATTTTAACTCTATTAGCTTAAGTAATGTCATAATAGAAAACACAAGCATTTGACCAAATGAGATCCATTCAGCGACTAACTGGCAAGGCACTCAAAACATGTCATTCATTAAATGTTGTTTTTATTTACCTCAAATATGGTGTTTTCTCTCTTTTATTGCTAAGCAC